GGAGTAAGAATGTCTCCCTGTTCTCTTCCATCTCCTTCTTATTTCTACCCAATTTAATTCAATACTTTTTTCAGTTTTTTGTTCAGATGCTACCATCTTTGATTAGATCAAGTGCCTGTATCTCATCTGGAAGTAACTTCTCACTGCACTTGCAACCCTTTGTTCTTTTTTTTTGTGGTTTTGTGTTGATTAATGTCTTTCTAGCTCATTGGACTCTGAGAGAGCAGGGATCATGTCTCCTTAGTTCTCTGTTATATTCATTCTGTCTTGCACAAAACCTGGCACCTGATAGATGCTAAATCCCCATTTGCTAATGCATAAATAAATGTGTGATTATTGTCATAATTAGAGAAAACATACTAAATGACTGGCACATAGTAGGTGCTTAGTAAATGACACCAATTGTTTTTCAGTGCAATTTGTGCTATAAATAAACATTTAATTTTCTTTTCTCACATTTGATATATGGGGAGAATGGGGTGAATTTGAGACAACTACAATTTAAACTGTCCAAGTCACCAACAAATTGTGGTGTGATAAGCTACTGGCCTAAACAGCTGGAAGCATGACACGCTTTTTAAAGACTAAAGAAATGAAATATCCAGTTTAAATCAAAGGATAATAAATGCAAGAAAAAGTTGTGTTTGTCAGATTTCCTTGCCCCGGCCCCAACCCAAACTCCAAAGAGTGCATCTACTTTAAAAGCGTGTGGTGAAAGTAATTCCCTACCCAAGTGTTCCCACTACTGTCACTGGCCTCACCCTTCTCCACAACTCAGGGATTATTTTAAAGGTTTCTTTAATATCGGCCAGTCCAAATATTCTCTTGTCAAATATTTCTGTGGCCCGTACTTGAAATCTGTGAACAGGACACTTTTTTTTTTTTTAATGTCAAAATAAACCATCTGCTTGTACAACTGTTTCTAATTACTTCCCTGCCTAGACTCTCCACTGAGGGGTTTGGCACCAGCACCCCGCCCAGAGCAGTGCCGCTGCCCAAATCCTCGCAGGCAGCTCATCAACGCAATTGCAACTCCGGCTGGAGCCCCGGACCTGCAAGCCTGGGTGTCCGTGGGTCCGTCTGCCCAGCCATCTGCTGGTGGCACCTCTCCCTCCTGCCGCCTCCCTCGGTGAACCCCACCTTGCAGAAGTGCAGCTCGCCCGGAGCAGCCCAGGAGCTCAGCATGCGTCCCCCAGGCTTCAGGAACTTCTTGCTGCTGGCGTCCTCCCTTCTCTTTGCTGGGTTGTCAGCTGTTCCTCAAAGCTTCTCGCCATCTCTGAGGTAAGTTTGGTTTGTTATTCTTCAGTACAGACTTGAGTCTGACTAGATGTTGTTCAATCCCCAGGCCATGGTAAGTGTGACTGTGGCAAGTGCAAGTGTGACCAGGGATGGTATGGGGATGCTTGCCAGTACCCAACTAACTGTGACTTGACAAAGAAGAAAAGTAACCAAATGTGCAAGAATTCACAAGACATCATCTGCTCTAATGCAGGTAAGAAGTATACCCTGTGAAAATTGTTAAGTAACAAACAGTCTTTTTTGTTTTCATGGTTTAGGTACATGTCACTGTGGCAGGTGTAAGTGTGATAATTCAGATGGAAGTGGACTTGTGTATGGTAAATTTTGTGAGTGTGACGATAGAGAATGCATAGACGATGAAACAGAAGAAATATGTGGAGGTATGTATATTGGCTCTGTAGAAATTAATAAATCCTCACTGTATAAAATTCATTTTGGGTAAAGGCCATGGGAAGTGTTACTGTGGAAACTGCTACTGCAAGGCTGGTTGGCATGGAGATAAATGTGAATTCCAGTGCGATATCACCCCCTGGGAAAGCAAGCGAAGATGCACGTCTCCAGATGGCAAAATCTGCAGTAACAGAGGTGTGTCATTCATACATGTTACTACATAATGGTGGATTCTTATAAAATTCTTCTTCCCACCTAGGGACTTGTGTATGTGGTGAATGTACCTGTCACGATGTTGATCCGACTGGGGACTGGGGAGATATTCATGGGGACACCTGTGAATGTGATGAGAGGGACTGTAGAGCTGTCTATGACCGATATTCTGATGACTTCTGTTCAGGTAAGGGCTCTTCCAATTCCTGTTTTTCTGGACATTTTTATTTTTTGCCACTCTCACTGTGAAGGTCATGGACAGTGTAATTGCGGAAGATGTGACTGCAAAGCAGGCTGGTATGGGAAGAAGTGTGAGCACCCACAGTCCTGCACGCTGTCAGCTGAGGAGAGCATCAGGAAGTGCCAGGGAAGCTCGGATCTGCCTTGCTCTGGGAGGGGTAAGTGAGGTCTCTCAGGGCTTCCCACGGCCTCATAAGTGTGCACTTTCTTTATACTTTCCAGGTAAATGTGAATGTGGCAAATGCACCTGCTATCCTCCAGGAGATCGCCGGGTGTATGGCAAGACTTGTGAGTGTGATGATCGCCGCTGTGAAGACCTCGATGGTGTGGTCTGTGGAGGTAGTAACCTTTCTCATAGCTGTATGCTACCTCCTCTCACTCCTTTCCTGTGGTTGCTTCACAGGCCACGGCACATGTTCCTGTGGTCGCTGTGTTTGTGAGAGAGGATGGTTTGGAAAGCTCTGCCAACATCCGCGGAAGTGTAACATGACGGAAGAACAAAGCAAGAATCTGTGTGAATCAGCAGATGGCATATTGTGCTCGGGGAAGGGTGAGTATCTCTGCTGGTGCCTGGACTCCATTGTGATGGTGAGTAATAGCCTTTGTAATTTCAGGTTCTTGTCATTGTGGGAAGTGCATTTGTTCTGCTGAAGAGTGGTATATTTCTGGGGAGTTCTGTGACTGTGATGACAGAGACTGCGACAAACATGATGGTCTCATTTGTACAGGTGCAGTATTAACCTTTTCTAATTGCTCTATGTAATCATGATACCTATATGTATTTTATTGCAGGGAATGGAATATGTAGCTGTGGAAACTGTGAATGCTGGGATGGATGGAATGGAAATGCATGTGAAATCTGGCTTGGCTCAGAATATCCTTAACAATTACATGAGAGAGGTCTGGATTCTTATTTTTTCTGGGCCATTAGAGCTGTGAACAACCTATTATTATTGTTTTGTAGCAATTTTGATGACGTATTCGCTGATGCACAGACATTGGAATTCATTACATTATCTAGCCATCGTAATACAAATGACCTTTGGATTTCTCTATCACGGCGCTTATCCTCCTATTAAGGATCAGAAAGTTAAACTTTACGGACCACGTACGTCCCTGTCTCATATTCTTCTTTGTTGGTTTCTGTTTAATACTTTAAAGCTGTAAAAAAAATTTAAAAAATTCCTTCTGAGCTCCCAGGCCATACAAAAGCAACTTAAGGGTGGATTTGGCTGGCAGCTGGGCAGTACTTTGTCAGCCTCAGCTCCACTGGAACTGCCCTTGATTCTCTATAGCTCATCACAAAACCTCAGGTATGTCTTATTTTTCTTATAATCCTCTGTATGTTATTATCCTTTTTATTAACAACAACAACTACAACAAAAGTGCTGCTCTTTTTCATAGTCTCATGTAAGAAGAGTGTCAAAAATGTCCTCGGCATTTGTTTTCTCAGAAAAAGAATTTAGATATTGGAGAAATTATCATACCATAAAAAGTTCAAAATGTGATTCATCTAAAATTTTGGACAAAGATGAAAATATAGTCAGCTCTGTTCTAGTGTTCATTTAGTTAGAAACCATAGTACCGGAACTGTATTATAGTAGAAGTTAATGGTACCTAAACTCTAAGGAATGCTTTTTCTTTGAAAACAGAAATATTTTTACTTATTTCTGTCCACTATGTTTGTGTGTATGTGTGTGTTTGTGTGTGTATGTGTGGTTTTGATGCCAGCAATGCAAACACCAATATATCTATTAAGAAGTGATTGAATTTAGATTGGAAAAAATAAAATAGTTACATGTAAAGACATAAACTCTTTCCTTCTTAAATGTGATTTTCAACTCTATGATAGAAACTCCCTCTAAAAAACAAGCAGGGCAAGAACAAACTTACTTGTAATGGGTGAGAGAAAATAAGCAAATCTCATTGGCTCATTCCTGTTTTTAGGAAGTTGCAGTGGGATTAATGTCAATTGGAAGGGATGCAGCAAGTTTAGAGAAGGTGTTGGCACTAACGCTGCTTGTTTGGCAAATCATCATCACTGAGGTATTCCACCCAGAGACTTTTTCAAAAAAGTCAACTAAAGTGCTAAGTCATAAGAGGAGAGCCATTATACCCGTTGTCTTTCTGGGCTCCTTGAGTTTATCTGGATTCCAACAGCACTTGGAAAGTACCGCCCTCCACTACCTCAAATGCAAACACAATCTCTGCCAGTAGACATTGGAATTAGACTTAGTGAAAACCAGGAAAAAAAAAAAAAACTAAAATATAACTCAGCCTTAGTTTGCAGACTCAACTGTCAACACTTTGAAACCCTACTCCATATTCAAGAGAGTCAACAGGCCCTATGTCACATTGTAGGCTAAGAAACCTCAGCTATGACTACTATTTCACTCAAAGTAAGACCATGTACATCCTGGATTTTGATATGCCTGCATTTTGGAAAAAAAAATTGAGGATTTAGCCCAGTCGCTTTCCCTTGATATAGCCTTGTTCTGAATTAAAATGGAAAAAATATTTCAATTATTTTCATCTTGTTCTCAACTGGATGTTAGTCAATGTGGTCTCTTTTTGAATATGTATCAAATATTAATGATCCATAATATTAGGGAGATAATTTTAAATGAAGTGATACGTGTCTAACTTACTTAAAGAATAAGTTTTTGGTTTTTGCTTTTAAAGACAACCAAATCTGATATTGTTCATCCTGATAAAAATAACAACTTTTAGTGCTTAAAGCATTAATTAAGCAAGTGGCTAGGTATGATAAAGAACTTCTGCTTGCTCCCCAAGAGGCAAACTATTAGAAGAACTGGAGCGGGAGTCCTTTGGACCCATCGTGGATCTCTTTAAGCCACTGCTACCCAAAAACATTCAGGACAAGCAAACATTTAGAGCAAGAATCTCCAAATTCTTCAGGATTTGTAATGAAATGATGTTCAGTTCCATTTTGCTCTTTACATAGGGTGGAGAATTGTCATGTCTTCTCTAATTTTTCCAAGTAAAGTGGTAGCAAAATGTTTTAAAAAGCAATCTTATATTAGAAAACAAAAATGTTGTCACTTGAAATACCAAAACAACATTTCTGAGCGTTGTTGAGGGACTGGCAAAGCAATCAGCTACTATAACAAATCAGTAGAAATAACCCTCCCACACCAGATATGCATGCAGAAGGAATGGAGTATTATAGAGACTTGATACAATGGACATATGCACATGGAGGTACAAAACACACAGTCTAAATACAAATGAATTCCATCAGATTTACTATACGGAACATCAGTAGTGACAGATTGCACTTCTTACTTAATAACAGCAAACTTAATTTCTGAGGGGAAAAAAATGGCGAAGTCTTATCCCAAACAAATAGCAAGAGAGGTATCATCAAAGAGCTAAAATTTTCTTTGGCATGGTAAAGGGGGAAATTGAGTTTACCAACTTATTTACATGACATTTCTCTATATTGGTGAGTAATGCAATGCCATTTTGTTACATAAAGTTGTTTGATGTTTTTTAATATGCCTTCATATAAATATTTTATTCAATATGTTGTATTTGTGAATTTAACAAATGATATTAAACACAAACTACAATGCAGACAGACAAACTCTTTGTATGCAAATTAGCAATACATACCAACAGTTCTTGATACACAGGTACCTACTACATGCAGCTCATCATTGCTGTCCTCTTCCCATGCTACAGGTGAGACCAGACACAAAGTAAATGACCTAACTCAATTACAAATAACAAGGACCCCTCTGCAATATGTCTAAACATATATTAGAAGAAAGTATTTGACATCCTTCATAGGGATAAATGCCCTTATAGACACCCCATATATAAAACACAACAGAGATACACATTTACATAAATCTCAGTCATTTACAAAAATAAATCTTGTCTTAATTTAAACCAATAAACAGACTTGCAGGGGAAAAAGAAACCAGCAAGTAGGGCTAATTATCAGTAACAAATAGATGGGGGTGTTTGCTCTGTGTGTGTGTGTGTGTGTGTGTGTGTGTGTGTGTATATGTGTGTGTTTGTGTGAAGTGAAGTGTTGCTGCTGTAAGTAGTGTCCATAAGCCCATTTGACTGTATTACAAGTTAGTTAATTACTCATATAGTTGGCCACATATTATGGGATCTATGTTTTCTGAAAATAATTGGTTAATGGAAGTTATCTAATATATTTTAACTGTTCCTGTTAAAAACAATAGGCTTCAAGATGACATAACACCAAATCAAAAATGACCAAAGGAATCATTTTGTTTGTTAGATTTGTAATTTAGCATCATTGGCAATAAATCTACTCAAACGTTCTGCTAACTTTTTATTTATTCAAGTAGAATCC